GTCGTCATGTTCTTCTTGGTATTCTTGGCTTCTAGCCCAGTGCCAAGTACAAAGAATGCACTCCACATTTTTCCCTTAATTAATGAATTAAATAAGTAATTACATTCTCCACTTCCTCTGGTTTTAATTATAGAAAATGTCTTGATGGAAACCACATTTAAGAAAATCAGAGATACTCTCATAGCTACATGTTGGCCTGTCTCCTTGCTGAAAACATGGCAGTTGAGGAGTGCAGAAAAACAAAATGAGAAGCCTTATCATATTTAACTAATGCAGGATGAGAACCTTGAATCACAAAACAATTCATATTCCCACAAAAGACGACATAAAATATTTTTTCAAAGCAGAGTAAATTGCATTAGCTTTTAATTAACTGCTGGAGAAGTACTAAAACATTTCCGCCAAGTTGCAATAAGAAAATTTAGTGGGAACGTCTATCACTACTGAAAGTTACTAGGTTGGGACCAATTTTCAAGCTTAGCAACATTCGAGATCAGGATACCGTGTGACAGCTTTGACCATCTCCCGTTTGCAGAAACTGGTTTGGGACTCCTACCTGTCCGCCTGGTCCAGGTAAGGAAAGCCATTGCTGAGAAGAGGGCCGACCCACCCCAAGGTATGAGTTATTTCCCAAACCGACCCGCTTCGCTGTAAAATATGACTGGCTCTTGATTACATTATTTAACACTGGTGAAGCAGAATCAGTGGTCGCCCCTCCACCTGTCTGCCTCATTTGCCTTGCTCACCATTAAGAGTCAAGCTCCACTGCAGTAGTCCGCAGAGTCGGAGCAGAAATTGTGTGGACAAACGCTCCCGGGTTGCCCGGACGACAGGCCCCGCCCACTTGAGCTCCAGGAAAAGAGCGCAGCCGCGCGGAGGCTCTTCCGGCCGGCGCCCCGCCCCCTTTACTGACAGGTTGCCCACCTCCCCCAACGCCACCCCGCTTCGCAGTAGACGGACAGAGGAGTCGTAGCGGTCGAGGCTTTTGCGGCTCCGGCGTGCCGGAAAGTGCGTGAGTGCCGCCGCCGGGGAGTTTTGTTCCATTTCCCGGATCCTGGGGTCTGGAGGCGAAATATGCTCTGGGCGAGGACCACCGGGTGTGGGAAGAGGGTTCTGAGCGTCTCCTGACGTTGACGGTTTATTTCCTAGAGTGTGTTGGGTCTTTCTGTGAGGGTTTCGAGAAGGAAACAGGCATGCGACTGGTTCATGCAGCGGACACCCGGTGGGAGGCCTGGGCCTCTGCGGTTTAATCCAGCAGGGGGATGGGGCTCATTCCGCAATTTAAAGAGAGAAATAAGTTGGCTCCAGAGGGTTGGTTATTTTAAGATTAATGACCTTCGGATTCTTCTTTCTGCTCTATTGTTTACTTTCTGTGCAGCGTACGCGTCCTTTTTCCTAAGAGCGCCCTAAACAAGAATTGAAAATGAAGCAATTCCTGGCTAAAATATTCCTTAACATGAAGATCGCTGAGGCCCCAAAGACTCATTAGTTTCCCGAGGTCACAGACTAATTTTACTAACCACACAACCTTTAGAATTTCAGTCTCCTCCCACATGAAGAAACGCCGGCACCTTACACCGACAGGAAAACTACAATTAAGTGAGGCTGTTCTCCTCAAGCCCGACTGAGTTCTCTGTAATTGTAGGGCATACCTACACCCTGTTTTAGCATTATGAGACCTGAAATACTTTTAAATTACTGGCACCATTTCTCATCTCTGAATTATAAGTTTATAATGCTCTATCCCTTCCAGTGTTATTGACTACATGCATTATTCATAGATAAGTAGTAGGACTAAGCTAGTCTTTGTGGGTTAAAGTGTTATTATCCCTATTGTAACCTGTAACTATTATAGGTTGTGTAATAGTTATTAGCATTTTACATCCATATCCTGGTAGCAAGATAAAAACATTTTAATAGCGACTTCGTACAGAGTTCTTACTCAGTTTACCATAGCTGTTTGATATGAAAGTTAAGGCTTCCTTTTAAATTAGTTTCAGTAAAACTAATGTTTAATGATAAAACACCTCAGTCAACTCAAGTTAGGATTCATCGGGGTAAGGAGATAGTTCAGTAATCCCAAGTTACCTTAAAATAGTGGGCTTTTAGAGGAAAGGCTTTACTGAAGCTCTCACTGTATCTACCCCATGGGGAACAATGATTAACAACTTTGGCCACCACATAACCCCCAGTAAAATGACAATTTTCCATTAGCCTGGAACTGGAACTGGTTAAGTCCTAACTCCTTAGCCTAGAATGACAGGGGGAAAAAACTATCAATGGGGACTGCAACCGCTGTCTCATCCAGCGCACACATCCAAGTTTTCAGAATAATAGGGGGCTTCTCTTAGTCCTTAACTCTTGGCTCTTTACTTAAAACAGTAACCTCCATGACTTCATGCAGAGTTCAGGAGCAGCCTCAGGGCCCTGCTGAACTCAAAATTGTTTATTCACTACATTGTGAACCCAAGGAGACCTATTTCTCTTAGTGGCTAAAGTAAACCTAAATGCTTCAAGGTCAACTGCATAAAGATAAACTGCATTGCCTGGTGTGGTGGCTCACGCCTGTAATCCCAGCATTTTGAGAGGCCAAAGTGGGTGGATCACGAGGTCTGGAGATGGAGACCATCCTGGATAACACAGTGAAACCCCGTCTCTACTAAAATAATACAAAAAATTAGCCGGGCGTGGTGATCAGCACCTGTAATCCCAGCTGCTCTGGAGGCTGAGACGGGAATCGCTTGAACCCGGGAGAGGGAGGTTGCAGTGAGCCAAGATCGCACCACTACACTCCAGCCGGGTCAACAGAGCAAGACTCCGTCTCAAAAAAAAAAAAAGATAAACTGCATTAATTCATATAAGTTAACATATCAAAGAAGAACAAATTTGCCATAGCCACACTAGTTACATTTTTGCTGGGCAAGTGTTTTATGATACATAATTTGTAAAAAGACCAACAACTAAAAAGGACAACTTAAGCCAGGTCCCTGAAAGCTTTCACAAGTTACAAATTGTGAATTAAATGAAGCTGTGCTGTTAGGCATTAAACAGGTTATAGTTTGCAATTCGAAATTACATCTATGTATATTTAATTTTAAATTATGTGAAAAGAACATGGTTCCGAAGAGGTGTTTTTTGTTTGTTTTGTTTTGAGACAGGGTCTCAAAATGAATTTTGCCCAGGTTGGAGTGGTGGAACAATCACGGCTCACTACAGCCTCAACCTCCTGGGCTCAAGCGATCCTCCCACCTCAGCCTCTCAAATAGCTGAGACTACAGGCACACGCCACCATGCCTGGCTAATATTTTTTTACTTTTAGTAGAGACAAGGTCTCACTCACTATGTTGCCCAGGCTGGTCTCAAACTCCTGAGCTCAAGCCATCCTCCAGCCCTGGCCTCCCAAAGTGCTGAGATTACAGGTACAAGCCACCATGCCCAGCCTAAGAATCATTCTTAGTAAGATTATTTCACGCTGCTAATGGCTCTCTGCCAAAAGAAAAAAAAGGAAGTTTAAAGAATGAAGTAGTTAATATAGTGGGTTAAATACCCTCATCTAATTTTACTCCCTTCCAAAACTACTAAATCTACAGTAAAATGATATAAAAATAAATTGGAAAAATGGGGACAGGAGGTAACAGCAATAAAACTCAGAAGCTGGAAAACAGGTGAATGAATGTGACTTAGCACACCAGAAAAACCCAATTCACTCTGCAGAATTCTCAAAAGGCACTGAAACACGCACCCTGAAATTGGAAGTGGACTACATGAAAGCTATTTGAGAAACACCTCTAAGTAACTCTACCCCCTTACTCCCATAGAAGACTAGAGGTTTATTTCTGGACAAAGTAATACTAGTCCCTGGACTGGGGCATCCTCAGGCATTCTAGAGAAGCACACTGGAAACAAAGTTAAGTGAATTTAGGAATACATAATGCTGGATGCAGGGCCCGCATTCCTCTTATCCTTAGAAGACTGGAAGACTCAACTCTGAGGAACTGACCAGCCCAGGAGGAGCAATCCAAGATAGTGACATCAGAGGTTCCCCAGTAAAGGCCCACCCAGAGCACCCTAAGTGAAGCCCAGAGTCTATATGCTTCACCCACGTATACAGATCTAAAAAGCTTTTTTGTCTTTTCATTCATAAGAGTAGACAGAAAAGAATGACCAGACTTTGGAAGAAAGCTCAGAAGTGATAGAGACAGAAGCAAGCAGAAAAGCAATTTGAAGTAAAACAGCTCAGAAGTGATAAGAGACAAAAGCAAGCAGAAAAGCAATTTGAAGTAAAACAACAGAAAATTTCAAGAAAGCAAGAATCAGTGAACTTGGAAAGAAAAAATGCCTACATAATATGCTTGTTATGTGAATTAGCTCATTAACTAGTAGTAAGTACAATTTAACAAGTATTAATGTAGAAGTATTTTTTTCCCTAGGAAAGAGGAGCCAGAAAAGCAGTAAATGTATGACCTTCAGTTAAGAAAAGGTCATGGCTTCACTGCTATGCTGGCGGCAAGTGTCTTTCAGATTTTTTCATTGATTCAAGTGTATATTCCAGGGTTCCTTCCCCAGAGAGGCATACCCCAAGTTCTGTGTAGCCATCGACTGAGGACAGGTAGAGTCACCTATCCTACCCACGAATTGGCAGCCTTGTGGTTTAGATGGATTTCTACTTCCATGTGTTATTTCAGCATCTCTTAGCTCTGTTCTTAGACTTTGGCTGGCATTTCTATTATTTTTTTAAGTTTTGCTGAAGTAGAATTGACACTGAATTACACTTACAAAGTATAATTCGATAAATTTGGTTCATATATATACACATCTATATATGCATATTTATAGATATATATGTGCTATAATATATACTACATATAGTATAATATATAGTATACATATTTTTGTTTCCATAGAAACAAAAATAAAAGGAATTACTATGTACTATATACTATATATATCTACTATATACTACGTAGTATGTACTACATAGTACATATAGTACATATAGTACATACTGTACTATGTAGTATATAGTAATATATATAGTACATAACTATATATGTACTACATAGTACATACTATGTAGTATATGGTAGATATATATACCATAGTATACTATATACTAAAAATGGCTGGCTACCTCTGTTTGTCAATATATATTTTAATATATTTTTGCAAGTAATAGAAATGCCAGCAAAAGTCTAAGAACAGGGCTAAGTGGTGGGAAAACTACATACTATATACTATATAGTATCTATACTAATTATATAGATTTGTATATATACATATATGTATACATACACACACACACACACACACACACACACAATGAAGCCATCACCACAATCAAGACAATAAATATATCCACTATCCACAAAGGTTGCCTTGTGCATCTTTGATTCCTTCCTGGTCTCCAGCCCCTACTCCCATTCCCAGGCTACTCTATTATAATTTTTGAGTATTTTTAACATCTCTATAGTAGTCTCCAGCTATGCTGAGAGCAATCTGAGTGGTCAAAATTAACTGTCCAGGAAGAGCAGAAATGAACAACTCAGTAGAACACTTGGAAGAAGAAAATGAGAAAATCCCCCATACAACTAAATAAAAGGCTGGGCGCAGAGGCACACACCTGTTATCCCAGCACTTTGGGAAACCAAGGAGAGTGGATCACCTCAGGTCAGGAGTTCGAGACCAGCCTGGCCAACATGGTGAAAAGCCATCTCTACTAAAAATACATAAATTAGCCATGCTTAGTGGCAGGCACCTGTAATTCCAGCTACTTGGGAGGCTGAGGCAGGAGAATCACTTGAACCCAGGAGGCGGAGGTTGCAATGAGTTGAGATCAGGCCATTGCTCTCCAGCGTGGGTGATAAGAGCGAAACTCCATGCTTAAAAAAAAAAGACAAATGGAAAATAGTACAGAAAAAAGGAAGAGAACATGTTTAGAAGTTCAAACATCCAAATAATAAAAGTTCCAGGAAGGGAGAAAAAAGAAAATGGAGGAGGGAGGAAATCATGAATGAAATCATTTAAAATTTTTTCCCAAATTGAAGGAAACAAGTGTCCAGATTGCAAGGGCCAACTGAGTGTCCAGTACAATGGATAAAAATAAATCCATTATCAACACATCACTAACATTTCAAAATCTTCATGGAGAAGATTCTGTAAGTTTCTGGGGAGAGAGAGAAAAAATACATCACATACAGAGGATCACTTACCAGGACTGCTTTGAACTTAATAGCAATGGTAAAAGCAAACAGACGAGCAACTACTTCAAAATGTTGAAAAGAAAATTATTTCCAGCTTTCAATTCTATACTCAGACAAGCTATCAAACAGATAGAGGGAGCCAGCCATTTTTAGACATCCAGGGTCTCATTTACCTTCCATGTACCCTTTTCAAGAAGTTAGGATGTGCTCCACAGAAACAAAAATAAAACCAGGAAATGGAACACTTTGGAATGTAGAAAATGGGATAATCAACATAGAGGATAGGCAAGAGGAATTTCTGGGAGCATGGTCAAGTAGGATTCCAGCACCACAGTTGTGCTTCTTGATGTAGAGAGCAGTCAGTCCAGAATCAAGCAGCATGACTCACATTGATGGCTATTATCACTAAGATCCCTGCTGCCATTGTATCATCTTTTTAATCTGAGGACATTATGCCCAGGCAAGCCTGGCTCAGATTCTTACCGGTATTTGCCTTGTCTTGACCATGTGGTGATGAAATTCCTGCTCTCTTCTGTGCTGTGCTGACTGGACCAACTGAGGACACTCATTTTTACCCTTCTTTTTCAACCTATTCCTGAAAGCTGATGTTGGGCGTTGGTGAGCTTAAAGCAGAAAATAGCCTTCCTCCTTCCCATTTTTGCTATGTATTGGCCAGAAATCAGGTATCAATTCTACACTTTGATCTTTCCACATGCTTCAGTTGTGAGGAGCCCAGTATTCACTCATGACATTGCAAATTAACTTCTCTAGAAGGGATCCAGAAAGCCTGGAGAAGGTAAAGCCAGACTAGGGCTGTTTGGCTTTAATTAACAGCAGCATTGTTGCCCTTTTCCTTGCTAGATTCGTGCTTGCTGCTCAAATTGCCAAAATTAAATATTTAGGGCAATGTTCATGAGTGCTGGGAAAACTAAAGAGAATAAGCAGGAAGTCATTAGAGGCTATCTTGGTAGAGATGGGGAAGGAGAAGCAATTGGAGAGGGGCACATGGGGGCTTCTAAGACTTTTGTTTCATAACTTGAATGATGGGTACCCAGATGTATATTTTACTTTAATTTGTACATTCATATTTTATGCAGTTTCTATGTCTAATACGTATAAAAATTTCAGATTAAATGAAATACATGAAGGCACTGGCACCCTGCCTTTCAAATTGTAAAAGGTGTAAATTTTGCAAAATGCCTAAAGGGGCAGGTGAGGTCACAATGAGAATCTACACTATTGTACTTCGGGGTTCAACCCAAACAGAAGTTAACAGGAGAACTTAAATTATGTAGCGCATGATTTTTAATTGAGTATGGTACTGTAATTTTAATCCACATTTTCTGCTAGTTAACTATAAAATAACCCTTAAAACTGATCTAAAAGCCTATTTTAAAAATATAAGTTGCGGCCGGGCACGGTGGCTCACGCCTGTAATCCCAGCACTTTGGGAGGCCAAGGTGGGTGGATCACAAGGTGAGGAGATCAAGACCATCCCGGCCAACATGGTGAAACCCCGTCTCTACTGAAATACAAAAAAAAAAAAAAAAAAAATTAGCCAGGCGTGGTGGCGCGCACACGTAGTCCCAGCTTACTGGGGAGACTGAGGCAGGGGAATTGCTTGAACCAGGGAGGTGGAGGTTGCAGTGAGCTGAGATGGCACCACTGCACTCCAGCTTGGGGACAGAGCAAGAATCCATCTCAAAAAAAAAAAAGTTGCTTCCTGCTTGCCTATCAGAGTAATTCAGTCCAAAAGTCATTACGTGGGGCTGAGCAAGGCAGGCATCTGGGGAAGGTGGGGGCGAGAGAAAGGCTGGCAAGGTAGTAGCCCAGCAGGGGATACTGGAGCCCAAATGCAGTGAGGAGGGCCTCTGGGGGTAGGGACTTGTGCACAGCAGCAGCCTAGCAGGGGATGAGGAGGGCATCCTATTAGGGTGAAGGAAATGGTGGCACAGGTTTTTGGAATGGGAACAAAAGGTGAGCCTTACCCAGGAGGGAGGAAATGGTGCAGTGTAAGTTGCTTGAGCCCAAGAAGGGTAGGTTGGGGGAAAGGGGGAAGAGAAGACCATGCATGTGGGATGGTGGCAGTGGCACTCTGGCATTAGGTGGCAGAGCTCAGAGAGTAGAGTGTGTGCGCCGAATGGTGACAGCAAGAGGATTTTGATTACATAGTGAGAGAAGGGGTGATGATTATAAAAAGTAAATTTATTAAGGACAAGTGGGAACCAGACTTCTCACTGTTCAGCAAGAGTATTAAACCCATGTAAAGAGGGGAAATGAAAATAAACCCTGTAGTATTGGAATTGAATGTTAGGTAGCAGATTATATGGAGATTAATATAAAAGTCATACACACATACAACACCTAAATCCGTATGTATATACACTTGCAGCTTTGTCACTTAGAGGACCTGGGAACAGTGACAGTCCCATGGTGATTAGCATTTTTAGCACCCAGACCTTGGTTTCTAAAGCATTCCATCCAGATTATAGTTTCTAAATGCTATTCTCCATTAAAAGGACTAGGTTCCTTGGAGAAATAATTTTACAATGGACAATCTTAGCAAATACATTAATTGGGTAATCAAAGTTATCAATCACAATGGAACAAATTGCAGTTGCATCCACCTGATAGGATGCAATGTTAAGAGCTTACTATTCAACTCTAACAGGTAGTGGGAATTATTTTCTAGGTTTAGACTGTCATGATGCCTTTAAGTTTGGAGCCTCCTCTACAAAGTAGAGTTAACACATTACACATAAAGAAGCATGATTTTGCCTGTTCCTCAGGGACACCCTCTTACAGGTTGTTCATTTGGCCTCTTCACCACCAATCTTACTGCCCATCTACTATTCCAACCTGCTTAACTCACCCAGTTTCTGCTAGTTTTCAGCCTCCCTTTGGATAAGCACCCATCAGCATTTGATCAGGCTTCTGCTCAATGTCCTTCAAGTGGCTCTGGCCTTGCCTTGAGAGCAGGGTAAAGATAATCTCTTGTTTGTTGATAAGGAAAACTCAGGCTCAGCAAGGTTAATTAATCTGTACATTATGCAACTGGAATTTAAATCTAGTTTAACTCATTCCACTGTGGCATAAAAGGAGGTACACGTACCTATCTGTGATGACAATCCACTTTCTCATTTCCTTCATGTGACTTCTCACAATCACAATTGTCTTTGCTTATGTCTCCCATAGGAAAACGTCAATTATGACAGCAGGTAATTTTATCGGAAGTGTTTATAACTATATCCCAGTACGTGGAACGAAAAAGTTATCAAGAAATATTTATTGAATGTAAAAAAGGTTACCATTTTCTCAATGTGTATAACCTTTTTAGCTAATTGCAAAAAAATTTTCCTTTCTTTAGGTATGTTATGCATAAAAGTGGATAATTTACATGATAAATGAAAATGGCCAATTCTTTAAGAGGAGAAGTACTAAAACTTTATAAAAATGTAAGTAATTATGTTGCCAATTTTATAAAAATTGTTTAGAAATATATAATCTTTCTTTTTGAAGCTGCTGTATCTTGGACGAGACTATCCAAAAGGAGCAGACTATTTTAAAAAGCGTTTGAAGAACATTTTCCTTAAAAACAAAGATGTGAAGAATCCAGAGAAGATCAAAGAACTTATTGCACAGGGCGAATTTGTAATGAAAGAGCTAGAAGCTTTGTACTTCCTTAGGAAATACAGAGCTATGAAACAACGCTATTATTCAGATACCAACAAAACTAATTGATCATTACTACTTTAATTTAGCTATCAGTGCCAGCTGTTTATGTATACCAGATGTTGTAAAATAATTCTAACTTAAAATGGGAAGATATACATGTTGTGTAAAAAATCCCTGAGCTGCCCTACTGAACTAAATAGGTTTCAACTTCTGTTCATACGGAGAAAGTATCAGCAACTTTATGCTCAATTTTGATACAAACATAGCAATTTAGCTATACTACCGATCATAAATTAATGAGCACCCAATTTTGAATGAAAATATAATACACTTAATCCTCTAACTTAATAGGACTTAGCCAATTATTTTTAGCTTATTTCTCCATTTTACTGACAAGAGAATGCCATTTACCGAACATTTAATAAGCAAAATAATTTCTTACACACTTACTTCTCTTAACTTTTGAAAGGAATCCCTTATTTTTTCACCCAATTTGGTATATTAACAGCACATACTCAAGGTTCACTACAAAACAAACAGTTCCTGGTAATGATTTAAATGTAGTTATAGAAATAAATAATATGTATGGAGTCATTACTTCTGACCTTGAAATAGCCTGCTGGTGACTGGCATTAACATACATAACTAACTATTCAATTATTTCCATTATTAATGTTGCTGCTGCTACCTTTGGGCCTAAAACCAAGTCACCTGTTGTGTATCAATTACCTTCTTTGATAAAAGGAAATAAATAAATAATGTTATCCTATTTTTTTGTCATAAAGGCAGATTTGTTTTGCATCTACTTCTAAATATGGTTTTAAGTTTAAGCAAACACGCCTTTACATAATATCCACAGCACCTTTTAGAAATAAAGGATACTTCTAACAAGCTGCATAAAAGATTCACTGGTATACTATAGTGTCTAT